CTCCATGCCACTCAACCTTCTAATGCACAATATTTTATTTTGCTTATTGTCTGTCTTCCTACACAAGAGAGATAATATTAAGCTCCATAATATTTTTTGTATGTTCTGCTCACTGCTATATACCCAGATTCTGGTACATAGTCGGAATTCAATAAATAACTGCTAAATGGAATTAACAGTCAACAGGAAAACATTCTAGTCAGACATATTTTGAGAACAAAGGATTTACAATATTATATAAACTTAGTTGATAAAGCAGCCTCGACTTCCTGGGTTCAAGGAATCCTCCTGCCTCAGCCTCCCATGCATCTGCGACCACAGGCATGCCACCATGCCTGGCTAATTTTATTTTTTTTGTAGAGACGGGGGTCTCACTTTGCTTTGAGATGCTAATGACCAGACTCCAAGAGTGCAGAGGCAAGGCAGAGTAGAGAGAGGAAGCAGAGAAAGGGGAGAGGAAAGAACGGGGGAAAAAGGTAAAGGGGTCGACTCACGTGGAAAAATAGCCTACCTGCAGGGTTGAAGGACTTCTGATGCCGAGGAAACCTATCAGAAGACTGTCTCCAATACCACGATGTGGAAGCATGGAAATTCCAAGGCTGGCCGCTGGGTTGAGGCTGAGAATCAAGGGGAGACTGGGCGTCGAAGGGGGGTTGCGCCCCGGGAAGAATCTGGGCGTCGAAGGGGGGCGGAGCCCCGGGGAGAGACTGGGCCTCCATGGGGGGCTGCGACTCAGAGGAAGGCTTTGACCCGGCTGCGGGAAGCGAGGACGTAAGTGGTGGTGGCGGTGGCGGCAGCATTGCCCAGAACATCCAGCTGTCCCGCGGCGGGGCAGTGTCGCTCAGGGGCCCTAACGTGGGAGTCAGCTCGGGAGACGCATGCCACCCGATAGGAGTCTCGAAATCACTAGTCGGCTCAGCCATACCACTGGCGGGTCCGGAGTCTAGCACGCGACTGTGGAGCAAGCATTAGGCGTCACTTCCTTTACCGTGAACTACAAGGCTCAGCCAACCACAGGCTTTACGTCATTTCTCGGCGCCGGGAAACCTGCCATTCTTCGCTGCTGATCGCGGGATTCTTTTTGGATAGGGTTGACGTTCGTGGATAGACTCATATCTGTGACCAGTGTCCGCCACCGCGGATGGCAAGAGACCTGATCGGACCGGCCCTGCCGCCCGGCTTCAAGGCCCGCGGAACAGCGGAGGACGAAGAGCGGGACCCGAGCCCTGGTAAGCGGCGGCGTCTCCGCTGCCCACCAGGCGCTAGTGATGACAAACAACAAGTGTTCTTTAGTTGCAGGACCAGCTCTGCCCCCTAATTATAAAAGCAGTAGTTCAGATTCATCAGACAGCGATGAAGACAGTAGTTCTTTGTACGAAGAAGGAAATCAAGAATCTGAAGAAGATGACAGTGGTCCAACTGCAAGGTCAGTCATTTAATTAAATTAAATGATAGACCATATGCATAAAGTTATACTACTATGTTTTCAGAAAACAGAGGAAAAATCAGGATGATGACGATGATGATGATGATGGGTTTTTTGGACCAGCCCTTCCTCCTGGATTTAAAAAGCAGGATGATTCTCCTCCAAGGTGATAATGTGTAATATTTTAGGCCAGTCTTTGGAGAATGATAAAAGTACATTTTATTTTTCAGGCCCATAATAGGTCCTGCATTGCCACCTGGTTTCATTAAATCTACACAGAAAAGTGACAAGGGCAGAGATGATCCAGGACAACAGGTATCATCATCCCATTTCAACTCTAAGGTTTGCTTGGTTTAAAGGTAATGTCTTGTTTTAAAAGGAAACAGACAGCAGTGAAGATGAGGATATTATTGGACCAATGCCTGCAAAAGGACCAGTTAACTATAATGTAACGACAGAGTTTGAAAAAAGGGCCCAGAGAATGAAAGAAAAACTGACCAAAGGAGATGATGTAAGTTTTAAAAACACTTTAAGAAATACACTTTTCTATGCTGTGTTTTTTTTTTCTCTTAAAGGATTCATCTAAACCCATTGTAAGAGAGTCATGGATGACTGAACTTCCTCCAGAAATGAAAGACTTTGGTCTTGGGCCAAGGACTTTTAAGAGAAGAGCTGATGACACATCTGGAGATCGATCAATCTGGACAGATACTCCAGCTGATAGGGAAAGGAAAGCTAAGGTGAGAGGTTTTGTTTGTTTGTTCATGTATTTTCAGTAATGTGTTATCTGTGTTCATTCCTCAGGAAACACAAGAAGCAAGGAAGTCATCCAGTAAGAAAGATGAAGAACATATATTATCAGGAAGAGATAAGAGACTGGCTGAGCAGGTATCTTCATACAATGTAAGTAAGAAAATAAGATATATAGAGCCAGGAGTTTTTATTTCTGCTCTCCTGCTCTCTCCAGGAATCAAAAAGATCAGAATCTCTTATGGACATACATCATAAAAAGTTAAAGAGTAAGGCTGCTGAAGACAAAAATAAGCCTCAAGAGAGAATACCATTTGACCGTGATAAAGATCTCAAGGTTAATCGGTTTGATGAAGCTCAGAAAAAAGCCCTAATAAAAAAATCTAGAGAACTAAACACCAGATTTTCACACGGCAAAGGCAATATGTTTTTATAAGTAAGTATATTTCAGTGAGGTATATTTTAATACAACTTACTGAGTTTTCTTATTCTTACCTCAGGGGGATTTCCCTGTGCAATGAAGAAAAGTTGAAGAATACTCTTTGTCCATCTTTATTTCTTTGTTTTTGGCTTCTTAAGATTAGAGATTACTTTAATCTTAAAAAACATACAAATTTACCTTGTTCTGTATGTCCTTTTAAGGTCATGTGGAAACATAAAACGAATGTTTTTTATGTAGAACAGAATATTCTATGTGCCTTTAGCTTCTGTGGAAGTATGGGGAATTATGGGCTTTTCTTCAAATAATTATTTTAAGAGGCTTCCATTCCCCCTGATTTTTGTGGTGTCTCACAAGTACCCTCTAAGGTCTGGTCAGGACTGACCACCAAATCTCTACCACAGCCTGGACCTCCTTGTGAAATATACCTAACCTGCCCTAGAGTCAGTGTGTCAAGTCCTTACTGTAAATCCATGACTTTGAAATTTGTTGTTTTTTCCCTTTAAACTGCAGCCAGTGAATACAAATTTACTTGAAAATAGAGGGTATGGGGTTTTGCCTGTTTTGTAATCAGTTTGCTTGTTTTAGCACTCAGGGCTTTTTATTTGTTATTTAATTTTTTAATTGTTTTTAAGTCAGAAAGATCTCTGGGTTATCTCATGTGCTAAGGAAAAACTATTTTGCTTTTTCCAACTTTAATAGTTAGTATTTCTAGGGGAGGCAATCAAGATAAGATATGCCATTAACTGTTAGCATTGTGAAATCTGTAAGACTCAATCTCTGATCTCAACCAAAGCTTTCTGAGTCCTGGAACTTTGCTTTGGGACAACTTTACTTTACCCATTTATATGCTGTACTTAACAGTTTGTAGCTAATTTATGGGGTCATATCTTTTTTTTAGCTAATTTACGGGGGTCATATCAGTCATGAATAGCCTTTTTTAAAAATTTAATAATCCCTGAATACAAAAATGGAAATGGAAAATTTATAATCATAACCCCCCTAATTGGGAGTATTATAAGTTTGTAATGCTTTAAGCACTGCCTCTTAAGATGATAAATTTATAAGATGAGAAATTCTATTTAAACTATTAAACTATTGTTAAATAAATGCCAATTCTATAAGTTATATTTTCTTGCAGATTAATCCCAATTGTTCCACTAGTATTCTAGTTTTGATGAGACACAAATTTTTGTTGTTGTTTATTTTTGTTTTTTTGAGAGATGGAGTCTTGCTCTGTCACCCAGGCTGGAGTAGAGTGGCGTGATCTCAGCTTACTGCAACCTCCGCCTCCTGGGTTCAAGCGATTCTCCTGCCTCAGTGTCCCAAGTAGCTGGGACTACAGGCGTGCACCACCATGCTCAGCTAATTTTTGTATTTTTTAGTAGAGATGGGGTTTCACTATATATTGTTCCAGGCTGGTCTCGAACTCCAGACCTCAGGTGATCTACCTGCCTCGGCCTCCCAAAATGCTGGGATTACAGGCATCAGCCACCATGCCTGGCCAAGACACAAATTTTTAATGGAAAAATATTCTGATTCCCAGTTCATGTAAGCTTTATGAAAATTGAGTATATTGTTTATATGATGGTACAAATTATTCTTCCTCTAATAATAGCAGTACAGTATATTTTTTCCATAGCATCAGTGTAAACCATAGCAAACTAAAGGAGCATTGCTATTAAAAAGATGAATTAGCTGGGCGCAGTGGCTCATACCTATAATCCCAGCACTTTGGGAGGCCGAGGTGGGTGGATCACCTGAGGTCAGGAGTTCAAGACCAGCCTGACCAACATGGTGAAATCCTGTCTCTATTAAAAATATAAAAATTAGTCGGGCCTGGTGGCGGGTGCCTGTAATCCCAGCTACTCAGGAGGCTGAAGCAGGATAATTGCTTGAACCTAGGAGGCGGAGGTTGCAGTGAGCCAAGATCACACCATTGCATTCCAGCCTGGGCAACAAGAGTGAAACTCCATCTCTAAATAAATAAGTAAATAAATAGATGAATTTTTCTCCTAAGCAAATTGAAAAAGCTTCTTGTGTACTCAAAATTGAACAGAGCTACCTTTTGACTAAAAATGTCATTTTTAATGAGCAGTATTTTCTGAACACAAAATTTTGTACAAGAGTGTCTCCATTGCATTAATTTAATTTTGTTATAATTTTTTCCCAATGAAAGGAAAAAAGTATTTTGTAGCTCCTCTTCCTTATGTAAATTCTTAACATATATTTTTGAGAAATTTGCATTTTTTAAAGTAAAATTGTTATCTTTGGATACTTACTTTTCTTTGTTTTCCTCATTTAAAGAGAATAGGGATATTTCTGTATTATATATTTACTGTTTCATCCCTCACCTTTGGAGTGACCATGACCTTGGCATGAAGGAGAGAAACCTCTGCTTTCCGCCTATTGCTTCCAGGAGTTACTACCTTACTGGCCTTGGAGATAATGCTCTTTTGTGCCAACCTGAGGATAATTTTAACAAAATGTAAGGCCAGTTTCAGAGGTTGTTTTGCCCCACAGAGAGACTAATCCCAATACAAGAATATTGACAACAAAAGGACAAAGTAGTTATTGCACAGGACGGAAAGGTGTCTTTATTTCATCCCCTCCCCACTTCCAAAGATGCAAAAGGCCTAATTGAATCAAGTCTCCTTTCCATCTGGCAGGAGACATTTTAATAAGGACTTTTTAATTTCCTACATTTCTTGGCCAAGTGTCATAGGAATGTGGCCTCTTTTGAAATTTAAAAATGAAGAAGAAAAAAAGAGCAACACTAAGTTAATATAATGGAGCAGATACTTTTAATGTTCTTACCATTGAATATGCCATTTAAGTTTGTTATACTTGAAATTATATGATTTTTGTCCAGCTCTCTAAATTGTCATCTCCAATAGATTTAGATGCTTCAAATAGTAACCACATTACTGGTAAGTAAACGGTGGGGTTATTGGGTTTAGCATTATCACTTCTCTTTTCATTTTTTCCATGCAGTGATAGGTATTATTAGAAAAAAGTTATTTCTTGAGTTACACCTAAGAGGAAGAAGTAACATGATGGAAAGTGGTTGGAGATAGCACCCAATTAACATCGACAGCCAAGTCTTCTATTTCAGAATATTGATTTATTTCGCTTTGGCTTTTGATGCCATCATGAGATTTAAGTCTGCAGTTTCAAAAGCTCATGCTACTTAGATGATTTTTGCAGCTTAAAAAATTGCTTGTGACTGCAGTATGTACACAGTTAAAAAGCTGTTCACTGCCCCTTTCAACCTTTTCATTTTGAGCTTTACTAAGAGAATGCTTTTAGGAACAGAATTCCTAAAGTGTAATTTTTTATGTATAAATAAAGTTTTATCTATATCTGAGAAGTTGTAGTATTTATTTTTGTTTTAACATTATTAGCTTTTCTGAAGCAGGCAGTATTGGTAAAGAGAATATTCTGTAAAGGTTTATTCCGGCCAACCAGATCATTGTAGGCTATTGTAAAAAACAACAACAACTTTAACTCCAACTCGCTTGCCAGGTTTTCATTATCTAATATAACTATACAGATATTATCTGTTTATTTAGAAACACAAGACAGACAAACTGGAAATGTTCTTGAGAGCACTGTGACACTGGGTTATAACCAAGATTCCATTGTTCTTCATATCACAGGACCTGTAACAGTGGGTAGGTTTTTTCTGGATTGTTTGAGTATGAGTTTCTTTGGTTTGGTTTGGTTTGGTCTCTCTAACTCCCAAATTGAAAGTGACCAAAAGAGATGCTTTGCAACATCAAAGCTAAGCATTGAATGATAGGAATCTGAACATGTAGGGTCAAAAAGAGAGCCTTTGCTTTCTCAGATCATTTCCCTATAATAAGTATTTCTGGAGGAACTTATATGTTTGTTCATTTATTCAATAAACATTTATTAAATGCCTCAGTGTATGCTAGGTGCTAAGAACACAATGGTGAACCAGGCAGGCATAGTCTTCCTCCCTGGGAGAAGATTCTGTGCTGGTCCCTTATAGGGTATTCACAGATAAGTAAAGCAGATTCCTTGATTTGTGATTTTATATTCTAGTGGGAGAGCAGAAAAAGATCTGAGTAAAAAAGATCAAGTAATTGCACATTGTTGATAGGTGTTAGAAAGAAAACACGGTAGTGAAAGACTAGAACAAGTAGTTGAGGATGGGAATTCTATCTAGTTAGAGTGATAAGAAGTCTCTGAAGATGTGTCATTTAAGCTGAAACCTAAAAAAATGAAAAGCTAGCAGTGTGAAAAGTGACTGATCACATATGCAAATGCCCTGAAGCTTTAGTTCTTTGGTGTTTGAGGAACTGCTCCAGTATGGCGGGTATATTGTGAGAAATATGATGGTTCAGGGTTGGGTCTTCATAGTGTCTACTGATACTATGAAGCCTATATAGGAACATCTAACCCAGTCCTGGGAGGTGAAAGGAAGCTTCCTAATGGAGAATACTTTTTTATTTTTATTTCTTTTTTTTTTTTTTTATTTTTTTTTTTTGAGACAGAGTCTCCCTCTGTCGCCCAGACTGGAGTGTAATGGCGCAATCTCGGCTCACTGCACCCTCCGCCTTCCAGGTTCAAGTGATTCTCCTGCCTCAGCCTCCTGATAGCTGGGATTACAGGCACCCGCCACCACACCCGGCTGATTTCTGTATTTTTAGTAGAGACAGGGTTTCGCCATGTTGGCCAGGCTGGTCTTTTTTTTTTTTTTTTTTTTTGAGACGGAGTCTGGCTCTGTCTCTCAGGCTGGAGTGCAGTGGCGCCATCTCGGCTCACTGCAAGCTCCGCCTCTCGGGTTCACGCCATTCTCCTGCCTCAGCCTCCCCAGTAGCTGGGACTACAGGCGCCCACCACCACGCCCGGCTAATTTTTTGTATTATTAGTAGAGACGGGGTTTCACCGTGTTAGCCAGGATGGTCTCGATCTCCTGACCTGTTGATCCATCCGCCTTGGCCTCCCAAAGTGCTGGGATTACAGGCGTGAGCCACCGCCCCCGGCCTCCAATGGAGAATACTTCTTAACCAAGTTATAAACATGACATTGGAGTTGGCCAGATGGTTCTTACACCAAAGGTCTACTCTGCTGGCCTTCCAGAATTGCCCAAATGTGTCTGAATTCACTCTTAGGCCCTTGCTCTGCAAACACCCTGTATGTAACTCCACTAATAACTGTCATTAGTTATCAGAACATTAATACATTGATCTGAACATTGAGCCTATACTTTATCATCAAAACCATAAATATTTAAGAATAGCTGTTTTTTTAAGAAGTTGTTGTAAATTACTTGTTTCCTCCTGGGCCTAATTATTGAGGGTTATTTACATTCTTTTTAAGAACTGAATAGCACCAGATGAATTCAACAATTATTAGTCAAGTCTCTAGAATTCTGGACATAGCAGAATGTTTTTACTTAGGGACTGAAAAATACAGTAGATCAGTCTGTCTCTTAATTTGTAATCCTTAAACTATTTCTATCAGAATCACCTAGGAGTTCATTTAAATGCAGATCTCCAGGCCCAAACCTATTGAATAGGAATCTTTGGGGTTAGAATCAGAGCATCTTCACTTTTAACAATTATCCCAGGCCATTCTTTGTAAATTCAAGTTTAAGAACCACTGCATTTATGGGCAGACAAGGTAGCTCACACCTGTAATCTCAGCACTTTGGAGGGCCAAGGTGGGAGGATTGCTTGAGGCCAGGAGTTCAAGGCTACCCTGGCCAACATGGTGAAACCCTGACTCTAAAAAGAAATTTAAAAAAATAATAACCACCGCACTTACATGTGTTCCTATAAACAATCCCCTCTCCTTTGTTATATGTTCTGTTTTCCTATTATATATTCCTAAATACATAATCACTTTACTTTGCATAGCAACAAACACCAGCACCAGCAATACTTGCCTCTTGAAGAATGGATTGTCACTTCTCTTGAGTGAATGCCTAAAAGCATTCACCCTTCAAACATCTACCAGCCAGTTGCTACAGTGATCAAGATTCTACTGCCATTGATAATTCAGTTTCATTGCACTTTGCCCTCTCTTCAGCACCTTTTAAAATAGATAAGTCCCTAAGAGGAATAGTCAGATTGTAGTTCCTTGTCCCTGGCTGACTTGGGGCCATTTAAGACTGAATGCCTCAGGAATGCAGAACATTGAAAAGGCAGGGAGCACAAAAAGGGAGCACTGGTGGGCTATAGATGATCTGCAAAGGATGGTCTCTACCTTATGACTATTTTCCTTGGGGGAATTAACCAGTTAATGTTACTTTGAGGTCTTAGATAACTGTGCTTTGGCAGCTAAGGTATTAACTTCAGAAGCAACTGAGTTTACTTTTAGATACCAGTTTCTGTATTTGCTGACAAAGAAAAGATAACAGTAGGTAAAAGAATGTTAAAAAGAAACAAAAGGCCAGGCACAATGCCTCACATCTGTAATCCCAGCACTTCAAGAGGCCAAGACAGGAGGATCACTTGAGGGCCAGGAGTTCAAGACCAACCTGGGCAACGTGGCATGACCCTGTCTCTACAAAAAAATAAAAATTAAAAATTATCTGGGCATGGTGGCATGGCATGCATCTGTAGTCCCAGCTACTCAGGAAGCTAAGGCAGGAGGATCACTTGAGCCCAAGAGTTCAAGGCTGCAGTGAGCTATGAACATGCCACTGCACTCCAGCCAGGGAGACAGAGAGACCCCATCTCTAAAAGAGAAAAAAAGAAAGCAATAAAATTCTGCAGAACTAGGTAGGAAAGACAATAAAAGCTACAAGGGTGCATCATTGTTTTGAGATCTAGACAAATTTCGAGAACCTATTCAAGAATATTGAAAAGTATTTCAAAGTTCATTTTCATATCTCTGATTACTTACCGCTGTCCTGCCCTTTAAAGCACTTCCATTTGTTTTCTTTATGATGGGGTAATGTTGGCCAAACAGGCTATATGATAAAGTATTTAGTCCTAGTTTTATCTTCATACAATCAGAGCTCTGAGATGAAAATAAACTTGTTCCTTTTTTATCACTAGGTACAAAACAACAAATGAAGTTGCTTATGTATATAATATGATGATTTTTGTCTTTTTAGGTAATGGCTGAAAGCAACACATTTTGCTAACCTAAGGATAAATAATACTATAATACCTAATTCACACTACACACTTAACAAAAGCAATTTATCATCAGCCTAAGATTGCTAATTTTTATAACAGGTACAGACATAATTAACTTAATATTGACCAGCAAATAAATCTAGAAATTGTGCTTATTCTTTAGTATTCATTTTAACTGAATTTAAATTAGTGTTTTTCCCTAACAGCCTTGTATATTGCTTAATAAAATTGTCATATTTGAAAACAGAGATTCTTAAAGTTTAAAATGCTTGCAGTCAAATGACAGTTTATCAATAAAGATTTAAAACTATCTTTTAACCTGTCAGTTTGTAAGATGCTAAT